GCTCTCAAAGCAACACTTTCTTTTTTCTTTTTTTTTTTTGAGACGGAGTTTTGCTCTTGTCGCCCAGGCTGGAGTGCAGTGGCATGATCTCGGCTCACTGCAACCTCCGCCTCCTAGGTTCAAGCAATTCTCCTGCCTCAGTCTCCCGAGTAGCCGGGATTACAGGCAGGTACCACCACGCCAGGCTAATTTTGTATTTTTGGTAGAGACGGGGTTTGTCCATGTTGGTCAGGCTGGAATTCCCAACCTCAGGTGATCCACCCGCCTCAGCCTCCCAAAGTGTTGGGATTACAGGCCTGAGCCACCGCGCCCGGCCAGACAACACTTTCTTAGCTAAGAACTTTACGAACGTGAATTTATTTCATCCTCTTGACAGGTTTATGTGATGGATCCTACGATTATAATTTTACAGAGGAGGAAACTGAGTCACGGAGAGTTTATTTCAGGGGCCTGAAGTTACACAGTGGCCAAATGGCCACACCAGAACCAGGATATGAACCCAGCGTCGGCACACTTAATAAAGACTGCACGTGAGAATGTAGTATACAGCTGGTGCTCAATAAATGCAGCTGACGCCAAGTCTGATCTCCGTGCTGGAGGCCAAGCCCCTTCCAAAGATACAGCGTCCCCCACCCCTGAAATCCCCCCACCCCCGACTTGAAACAGGGCTGTGTAGACAGTAGGCGCTTACTAAGTGCACTGTGGTGATGTTAAGGCAGCAAGGTGGGAACCCTGCCAAAAGGGGAGGGGAGAAGGCAGGGTAGTGTGTGTCTGATTAAGCTGAGGACAGGGCAGACATGGACTGAGCGCCTGCTGTGTGCCAGGCTCTGGGAGGGCAGGGCCATTGTCTCCCTAACCCGAGAGCCATGGGGGTCCACTTGCCTGTGGTCACGTCAGGACTCCAGCCTGGCCCAGGCTCTGCGTGTCCCCGGGTGCCCTCGCCCCGCCTATTCCTGGAGACAGGCCCGTTGGTTCCCTTCCCCTCCCCTTGTCCTGGAGCCAGGAGGACGTTGGTTCTTGCGACAGCCTTGGCCCGGCCGTTGCAGCTGGAACATCGTGGGGGAGATGGGAAGAGGAACGGGGCCCGGAGCCCGGGGCTGGGTCCTGGGAATCCCATTCCCGCAGCTGGGACTCCAGCTCCCCTGCCAGTTCCTCCAGGCGGAAGCCCTCAGGCTTGGTCCTCACTCCAGCCTCCCGGCCTGGACAGGAATTCTCTCTCCAGCAGCCCTGCCAGATGCCCGCCCAGCCCCTGCCTCAGGCGGGGAGGGCTTCAGGGAAGCTCACCAAGGCAGAAGGGCGGGAGAGATTGTCAGAGCCCCAGCTGGTGTCCAGGGACTGACCGTGAGCCTGGGTGAAAGTGAGTTCCCCGTTGGAGGCAACAGACGAGGAGAGGATGGAAGGCCTGGCCCCCAAGAATGAGCCCTGAGGTTCAGGGAGCGGCTGGAGTGAGCCGGCCCCAGATCTCCGTCCAGCTGCGGGTCCCAGAGGCCTGGGTTACACTCGCAGCTCCTGGGGGAGGCCCTTGACGTGCCTCAGTTCCCAAACAGGAACCCTGGGAAGGACCAGAGAAGTGCCTATTGCGCAGTGAGTGCCCGACACAGCTGCATGTGGCCGGTATCACAGGGCCCTGGGTAAACTGAGGCAGGCGACACAGCTGCATGTGGCCGGTATCACAGGGCCCTGGGTAAACTGAGGCAGGCGACACAGCTGCATGTGGCCGGTATCACAGGGCCCTGGGTAAACTGAGGCAGGCGACACAGCTGCATGTGGCCGTATCACAGGGCCCTGGGTAAACTGAGGCAGGTGACACAGCTGCATGTGGCCGTATCACGGGGCCCTGGGTAAACTGAGGCAGGTGACACAGCTGCATGTGGCCGGTATCACGGGGCCCTGGATAAACAGAGGCAGGCGACACAGCTGCATGTGGCCGGTATCACAGGGCCCTGGGTAAACTGAGGCAGGCGAGGCCACCCCCATCAAGTCCCTCAGGTCTAGGTTTGGCAGGTTTGGCAAAAACACAGCAACGCTCGGTTAAATCTGAATTTCGGGTAAGTATATCCTGGGCCTCATTTGGAAGAGATTCTCCCCCTTTTCATCAACGCCCTGTGCCAGGGGAGAGGAAGTGGAGGGCGCTGGCCGGCCGTGGGGCAATGCAACGGCCTCCCAGCACAGGGCTATAAGAGGAGCCGGGCGGGCACGGAGGGGCAGAGACCCCGGAGCCCCAGCCCCACCATGACCCTCGGCCGCCGACTCGCGTGTCTTTTCCTCGCCTGTGTCCTGCCGGCCTTGCTGCTGGGGGGTGAGTTTTTGAGTCCAACCTCCCGCTGCTCCGCACTCAGCACCCGCACCCGGTGTGTCCCCAGGCACCGCGCTGGCCTCGGAGATTGTGGGGGGCCGGCGAGCGCGGCCCCACGCGTGGCCCTTCATGGTGTCCCTGCAGCTGCGCGGAGGCCACTTCTGCGGCGCCACCCTGATTGCGCCCAACTTCGTCATGTCGGCCGCGCACTGCGTGGCGAATGTGTGAGTAGCCGGGAGTGTGCGCGCCCGGCTCGGCCCCTGAGCCCCGCCTCTCCCTCCCCGGCAGAAACGTCCGCGCGGTGCGGGTGGTCCTGGGAGCCCATAACCTCTCGCGGCGGGAGCCCACCCGGCAGGTGTTCGCCGTGCAGCGCATCTTCGAAAACGGCTACGACCCCGTAAACTTGCTCAACGACATCGTGATTCTCCAGGTGCCGCCGGGCGGGGCGGGGGGCGCAGGGGCGACGCGCTGACGATCTGTCCCCACCGCCACAGCTCAACGGGTCGGCCACCATCAACGCCAACGTGCAGGTGGCCCAGCTGCCGGCTCAGGGACGCCGCCTGGGCAACGGGGTGCAGTGCCTGGCCATGGGCTGGGGCCTTCTGGGCAGGAACCGTGGGATCGCCAGCGTCCTGCAGGAGCTCAACGTGACGGTGGTGACGTCCCTCTGCCGTCGCAGCAACGTCTGCACTCTCGTGAGGGGCCGGCAGGCCGGCGTCTGTTTCGTACGTGCCCTGGGTGTCCCTCTGCTCCCCACGTCCAGCTTCCCCACCTTGTCTGCCTCCACAGGGGGACTCCGGCAGCCCCTTGGTCTGCAACGGGCTAATCCACGGAATTGCCTCCTTCGTCCGGGGAGGCTGCGCCTCAGGGCTCTACCCCGATGCCTTTGCCCCGGTGGCACAGTTTGTAAACTGGATCGACTCTATCATCCAACGCTCCGAGGACAACCCCTGTCCCCACCCCCGGGACCCGGACCCGGCCAGCAGGACCCACTGAGAAGGGCTGCCCGGGTCACCTCAGCTGCCCACACCCACACTCTCCAGCATCTGGCACAATAAACATTCTCTGTTTTGTAGAATGTGTTTGATGCTCCTTGGCTGTGTGATT